AAAATACAATGGTACTCCCCCACCATAGGCAAGTCCCCGGACTCTGACACATATCTTCAATTGAAAGCAGACCCAGAAAGGAAAAACTGCATAATACACCATCCTTTAATATTTGCCCAGAATTTCCAATACTAGAAACCCCACTGCAAAGCAGAAAGACTATCTGGTAGCTTCAAGGAACCATTTCAGGAGATTGTTGTGTGGGCCTCAGTATTCAAGGCTGCCTTAGAAGATCGTGCGATCCTCTCACTCTTCTTGCCCCAAGTACCAGAGTTAATAAGCCACTGAACCAACCAGAGGGGAATTATTTTTGGTCCCGGTTTAAAGAAAACAAAACAAGCTGTTGATTCTGCCATGACCTCTTGGGTAATGTTGTCTCTATACCTGTGATAAACAGAAAACAACTAATAAAGGTTTATCCCGCCCTCACCCTCTTAAACCCGCTTCACAGACCTGGCTGAAACTCACATCCAGGCGAGGCGCTCACGTGACCCGTTCTAAACGCGTCATAGGGACACGTGGTTCTAGATACTTCTCCCCCTCCCACTCAGGGGTGGATTGTTGACAAGGCCGCGGGCAGTCACGTGATCTTACATCATCCCACCTCCTTTCCCTGAAATCTCTGGCCCGGATGCGTCCCTCTTTCTCCACCCCGCCGAGCCTAAACTAGTGACGGGGAGGGAGACGGGATAGTGTTTCTGTTTCGTGGTCTTTGAATCCACAACCTCTAGTCTGAACACAGAGAACACAAATTTGTCTATTACTTCAGGAAGCCCAGGGGGAACCGCGCCCCGCTGAAGGGCTCGGGGAAGGCGCGCTCCCGCGTCCCGCCCCCTCCTCCCCCAGCACTCACACTGTGGTAGCGGCGGAGGGCGGAGGGATCCGGAGGCGGCGGAGGGAGACGTCATTGCAGGGTTGTTTGTCAGTCTCGGCGGCGGCGGCGGCGGCGGCGGCGGCGGCGATCCACAGTGATTCGGCCGCCGCGCCGGGGGGTGGGGGGGCTGCGCGGGACTTTTTTTTTTTCAGACTGACCGCGGGGCAGCTGCGGAGCATGTCGACCCCGGCCCGGAGGAGGCTCATGCGGGATTTCAAGCGGTAAGGGCCTTCACCTTCGCCTAGATGACGGCCAACTTTTTAAATTACCACGCTGGATTTCCAGGTTACAAGAGGACCCACCTGTGGGTGTCAGTGGCGCACCATCTGAAAACAACATCATGCAGTGGAATGCAGTTATATTTGGGTGAGTTGAAAGGTTTAACAAATAATAGGTGTCTTCTTTTAATCAGAAATCTTCTTGTTTTCAGACCAGAAGGGACACCTTTTGAAGATGGTAAGTCATACTCATTATGTTTTCTATAGTGTTCTTTACTATAATTATTTTGTTTTCTCTCTAGGTACTTTTAAACTAGTAATAGAATTTTCTGAAGAATATCCAAATAAACCACCAACTGTTAGGTTTTTATCCAAAATGTTTCATCCAAATGGTAAGTAGCATTTTATAGATTTTGCAGATGATGTGTGTAACTAATTTTAGTATTGTCTTTGCAGTGTATGCTGATGGTAGCATATGTTTAGATATCCTTCAGAATCGATGGAGTCCAACATATGATGTATCTTCTATCTTAACATCAATTCAGGTAAGTGTGTGTTAGGATGTATTATAATTTGTGCAAATCTGTTTTTTCTTTTCTTTCCTCCTAGTCTCTGCTGGATGAACCGAATCCTAACAGTCCAGCCAATAGCCAGGCAGCACAGCTTTATCAGGAAAACAAACGAGAATATGAGAAAAGAGTTTCGGCCATTGTTGAACAAAGCTGGAATGATTCATAATAGACAACTGGTCTGTTAATCTTTTTCATCATTGTTGTGTATAATTTACCTCTCATTAGAAAGGCTAACAAATTTTAAGTGCCACAGGTTTTAAGGATTCTGCAGAAAAAAAAGAAAAAAGTCCTTCAGTTTAGAACCTACAAAAGCTTGTGTATCTTGATTAATGTACTTTTTATTGCATGGTGTGAACTAAGTTATTGCTGCATAAATTTGTAATATATCCTGTTTGTATTTTTTTCCAAGTGTATAATGTTGGTGTGGAGTTTTCATGACAGAATATACACATTTTGTAAATCTGTACTTTTTTCAAATATTGAATGCCTTATTTTTGAATTCTTTAGATTTTTAAATTGGAGAAAAGCACTTAAAGTTTTTTATATATGAATATTACATGTAAAGCTGTTAAAATACATAACTTCAGTGCAAGAGACTTTGTCACTTATTTCCTTATGTGTGTAGGAGGGGTTAATAAGTCTCTAGCTCTCCATCTATTGATAGTTTCATTTACAATTTCAAAAGAACATTCTTATATTTTATCAAGGAAGTCTTCAAATTTGATTCTAAATAGCGATTATAATCTCCAACTTTATTTTGAATGTACCTCTATTAGTTTCAATTGAGTAATTCTAGACATAACTGGTTTGACTCTGTCCAACTCTGTATTTAGGCCATTTGTTACAGTTTCTTCATGCATTACTTACTGTTAAAACTGTACCTTTTGCGATTTCACAGTTGGCACTTCTGCCATGAGCAGAGAACTGATGCGACTTGTTTTGCTGCTTGGTAGCACTTTAAAAAATTTTTTGATTAATGAAGAAAGTAAAACCATAAACATTTGCCAAAAATTCATGCCCCAGTATTAGCAATGAATTAGTTGCATTGGTTTGAGAAAGGCACATATTGGAGGGAAATCTTGGTGTAACTTAAATATTTGAAAATTACCTTTAATGCAATGCATATCTGTTTATTCTGGGAAATGTTTTAATGCCAGGGCCTGCTGAGTTGCTTCTTCTTGTGGAGATTTTTTTTTTAATCTCCTGAGTTGTATAAAAGTTGTACTGCATCTTAGTTTACTGGATAAATTTAAAACACAGTATTGTAGAAAGCTAATACAAAACTATCCTATGCCTTCAAATAGTATAGAAAATGGAAAATATACAAGTAAATTCTGTTGAACCACCTGTGTAGTCTCTCTAGTAGTTAAAACAGCTATTTTAGTAACCCCAAGAGTTTCTTCTCATATCCATAAAATTGGATTACAGTATGGCAATATCTACAGCTTCTATTCATTATGCAACGTTTAACATTGATTGGATAAATGCTTATAGGCTGGGCCAGGTGGCTCCCACCTGTAGTCCCAGCACTTTGGGAGGCAAAGGCGGGAGGATCACTTGAGGCCAGGACTTTGAGACCAGCCAGGGCAACATAATAAGACTTTTCTCTACTTTAAATTTTTTAAAAAATTAGTTGGGCATAGTGGCACTTGCCTGTAGTCTCAGCTACTTAGGAGGCTGAGGTGGCAGAATAGCTTATGCCTAGGAGGTTGAGGCTGCAGTGAGCTGTGATTATGCCATTGCACTCCAGCCTGGGTGACAGAGCAATACCCTGTCTTTAAAAATAAAAGCTATTACTTGGCAAATTCTGAGGTAAGTGTATGATCTTAGGGAACTTTGATACAAATGGGAATTCACTCACTGGAATCGTGGCTCCCAAAAAGATGCTTTAATTGTGTGGTGCTTTTATAGTTTAGCTCCAAAACAAACTATAGACATTCACTCCAGTAACTC